TCCCGGGAAGAGGCGGTGCAAAATGGGACGCTCTATCCAGGTGCTCATTAGAAATGCAGAATCTCTGCCTGCCTCCTAGACCTACTGAATTAGAATCTGCATTTTTAAATAAGATTTCCAGGTGATCAATATGTACATTAAAACTTGAGAAAAACCTCTAGACTTCGACCTAAAGAAAAACATTTTACAACTTGACAGTGTATGCACATACATACATGCATATAGACACAACTGAAGCACAAATTTAATGAAGTAGAATTTACCGTTACTATTTTATTTGGGAAAGAAATGTGCTCGCGACTCAATAGATTGGAGTATTCACTCCTGGATCTCAACTTGCAATTTGAAAACGCATCTCTAAAGCACCTAGGAGCAATCTGAAGAAAGCTGAGGGGAGGCGGCAGATGTTCTGATCTACTAGGGAAAACGTGGACGTTTTCTGTTGTTACTTTGTGAACTGTGTGCACTTAGTCATTCTTGAGTAAATACTTGGAGCGAGGAACTCCTGAGTGGTGTGGGAGGGCGGTGAGGGGCAGCTGAAAGTCGGCCAAAGCTCTCGGAGGGGCTGGTCTAGGAAACATGATTGGCAGCTACGAGAGAGCTAGGGGCTGGACGTCGAGGAGAGGGAGAAGGCTCTCGGGCGGAGAGAGGTCCTGCCCAGCTGTTGGCGAGGAGTTTCCTGTTTCCCCCGCAGCGCTGAGTTGAAGTTGAGTGAGTCACTCGCGCGCACGGAGCGACGACACCCCCGCGCGTGCACCCGCTCGGGACAGGAGCCGGACTCCTGTGCAGCTTCCCTCGGCCGCCGGGGGCCTCCCCGCGCCTCGCCGGCCTCCAGGCCCCCTCCTGGCTGGCGAGCGGGCGCCACATCTGGCCCGCACATCTGCGCTGCCGGCCCGGCGCGGGGTCCGGAGAGGGCGCGGCGCGGAGGCGCAGCCAGGGGTCCGGGAAGGCGCCGTCCGCTGCGCTGGGGGCTCGGTCTATGACGAGCAGCGGGGTCTGCCATGGGTCGGGGGCTGCTCAGGGGCCTGTGGCCGCTGCACATCGTCCTGTGGACGCGTATCGCCAGCACGATCCCACCGCACGTTCAGAAGTCGGGTGAGTGGTCCCCAGCCCGGGCTCGGCGGGGCGCCGGGGGTCTTCCTGGGGTCCCCGCCTCTCCGCTGCGCTTGACAGTCGGGCCCGGCAACCCGGCCCCCGGGCGGAAACGAGGAAAGTTTCCCCCGCGACACTCACGCAGCCCGACTCCCGTAGCTGCAGGGATTGTGAGTTTTTCTTGAAAAAGAGAAGGAAAGTTCAGTTGCAAGGGGCGCGGGGCACGTTTGGTCCCCTTTGTGCGAGCAGGAAAGGCGTTGTGTTGGCCGCGTTCGAGGCGAGCCCCCACCCCCGGAAAGGGAAGTTTGAGAAGTTGGTTATCTGAAGGCGGCCGGGGAGCAGCGGCCCGGAGCGGCAGCCTGAGCTGCCAAAGCAGCCAGCGCACCTGGGCCACTCCGCCCATGGCGATGCCGCGTGCCCACCCAGCTCTTTCTGAGCCACCCGTTCAAAAGGCCAGCTCCTCAGTCCTTAGCTCCTGGAGACGGCCACGCTTTCCCTCAGGCCGGCTTCTTGGCCCGGAGTTTTTGGAAACAAGTTTCAAGAAAATAATCGATTTCCAAAAGAAAGTTAGCTGGCTCCACTGACGCCTTGGCATGGATGGATAGGGAGTGGAGATGCTCAGGTGAAACCGAGAATCCCTCACTGAATGCCTACTGGGTGCTAGAGGCTGTAGATTTTGCCTGGAACAAGATAGTCCTGTCTTCAGGGAGTTGATGGTTCTATGCAATTATCGTTTGTTGGAAACCGAAGGGTTAAAATCCTAACTAGGCTACCCACCTGATCGCTGTCTCTGAAGGTTTTTAAGGAAAAAATAAAAATAAAAAAATATATATATATATTATATATATATAAATATATATATAATTATATATATAAATATATATAATATTAATATATATATGCATGCAGGAATGGGGGTTCTTAACTATTTGTTATGGAAAGTGTAAAACCTCTGAGACTTCAAAAGTTAGATTTTTTTTTTTTGGAGACGGAGTCTCGCTCTGTCACCAGGCTGGAGTGCAGTGGCGCAATCTCGGCTCACTGCAACTTTGCCTCTGGGTTCAAGCGATTCTCCTGCCTTAGCCTCCCGAGTAGCTGGGATTACAGGCGCGTGCCACCACGCCCAGCTAATTTTTGTATTTTTAGTAGAGACGGGGTTTCACCATATTGGCCAGGGTGGTCTCGATCTCTTGACCTCGTGATCCGCCCACCTTGGCCTCCCAAAGTGCTGGGATTACAGGCGTGAGCCACCGCGCCCGGCCAAAAGTTAGACTTTTTGCAGCTATGATCCAAATAACAGTATCTGCAGCTGTGGTCTGGGTAACCGAGTATTTGGGCAAGTCATAGAGCTTTTTCTGGGCCTTAGTTTCCTCATCTGTAAAATGGCCAGCTTGAATCTGGGTAATTTTACATCATCTTCATGTTTAACATCTTACGTATCGTGCCCCTCCCCTCCTTTCCCCTGGCTCTTCTGGTGACTTGGAGATGACCCATGTAGACTTTGGATGAAATGTAGAGGAGTTGACAGTCCACATCACCCGGAGGCACTCATTTTATTTATCCAGGGACATGGGCAGATTTACCTTTAGGTTTGTCTAGAAAAAATGCGCATCACGGTCAGTTGTAAATTTTAGAGTGTTTGAAGTGGATTGGGAACTTTTTAAAAATTATGGCATACATTGAAGGTGGCATGGAGATGGAAGCTTTTAATCAAATTAGGAAGAGGCACTATTGCAAGCAAAAAGTCTTGACACACATTTGAGTCCTATGGTTTTAATAAAATCTTAGTGTTTCGTTCTTGGCGTTTTTCCTGCATTGCAGTACCAGAATGTTCAATTGTCTCTCATTTTCCTCCAGACTTTTAAAACCTAAGTGACATTTTGCTAATAAATATTTAAAATGGCACCCTTAATTTTCTGTGGATGTTAAAAATCATTACAACTTTTGTTCCAGATTATAAAAGAAGGAAATTAGCAGGCCCTGATGTTGTTAGTTAGGTTCTGTTTACAAGGATAAGGTTTATGATTTGCAAATTCCAGACCCAATAGTTCACGAGTCACTTTCATTTCATCAATATACACACTTTTAAACAATTAGCTTAAAAACGTGGTGGCTTTTTATTTGGGTATTTAGACAGTTTTACAAGGCCCACAGATTTCATATTTTTATAGAACTGAAGTTTCAAAATGGTTGAATTAATGAATCATTTTGAATTTGTATTCATTTGATTCAAATTAAATTTTCAAAGTTGGCCAATGGTTGAAGACAGATATATTGAAGACGAGAAACCTAATTCTACTTACATTTTAATTTTTCATGTAAGTAAATAGTTTCAGAATTTCTCTAACGTAATTGGTAAACTGAAAACATTTTTTCAAAATATCTTAATGCAAGATAATATATCAGGTAATGAGATTGTTTAATAAACAACAAGCTCCTTTTACGTCACCTAAAAAGGCCCAAAAATCTGTCTTCTGTTTAGTAGCTTCTGTACTTCTGTTTAGTAGTATGCAAAGGATTTAAATAAAAGAACAAATTTCACTAAGAAATAGAAAGTTTTTTTTTCTTCGTTTTTGACTTAATAGATTCACTCTTCCTAAATGATCAAAATTAAGAAATGACTCTTTTGGGGAAAACTGTAAAGTGCACAATAACTCTTCAGGTCTGAAAAATATGACTTTTCAGGTTCCTGGAAGTAGATAGATTCTTATTGAGGACAAAGAATTTGTAAAAGTGTCATAGTGATCAGGTTCTTCACATCACTTTAATAACCTGCTTATTTTGTCAGGGTAAGAGACTAGACATCATTAGGCCCCAAATCTGATCTTCAGTCTACTCGTGCTTTTTTTCCGCCTCATAAAAACACATTTCCACCTTTAGGCCACTCAACATCTTATTTTTAATGAGTTATGATTTATACAAAATACTAATCACATTTTGAACTCATTGCCTTCTTTTCAATGTAGCATTCCCTAATGATGACTGTTGTCTATGTAGTCAACATAACTACTACATGTTTTCTACTCAGTTATGAACATGACTTTTTAATTTTTTCAGTAAGGTTAGTTTTTAACTCTGGATCAATAAGGCACCTCTGATATCATTGCAAAAACTGGGCATTTTTTCTTCTACCTTTTCAACCATATTTATTGAGTATCTCTTGCCAGGCAGGATGCTCAGACCTGGGATACCATCTCAGATGAATAAGACAGACCTGGTCTTTGCCATTGAATTTAACAGCTGGGAGCATGTTATAAGTAAAGAAAAGGATACGTGTTTTAACTGTTTATATTTGAAAGCATTATGGAATACTGGTGTTTTATTTTCTACACCTCATTTTCAAAAGCCTCATTTTTTTTTGTTGTTGTATGCACTAGGAGGATGTGCATGTTGAATGTTTCCTTCTAGGTCCCATTGAATGTATTTTTGAATCAATTTGTTGTCTCTTTCCTATCCCTGCCTTGTCACGGAGCCCCAGTTGGGCAGCCTTTAATTGCATTCTCCATTCCATAGCCAGCATGATGGACCCAATGCGTTCATTTAGTGCTCTCTTTGAGGATAGGCTGGTGGTAGAAGAGTGTAGGGTATAAACTTTGGAATCAGGCCGTCCTGGGTTCCAGACCCACTTGCCATGTACTGGCTGTGTAGCCTGTTGTAGTTGCTTTACCTACTAGTCATCCCTGGTCTCATTTGTAAAATGAGGATTATGGAGTTATGGTGAGGATTAAATAAAATATTGTTTTAAAGTATTTAACATGGTGCCTGCAACATAGTAAATGCTCAATAAATATCAGCTTCTGTTATTACTATTAACTCCTTAATTGGGCTTACCAGGGGCCTCTGACCTGGTTCCCATTTGACTCTGCTGCTTCACATCCCACCACAGCCCACATTTTCCCAGTCTATTTGTGTCACTACACATACACACAATGTGAGCAATTTAGGCAGCTGTTCCTTTGTTCAGGATGTCTGGAACTCCTGCTACCTGGCTAATTTTCACTCATCTTTTAAGACGTAGTTCAAGTGTCATCTTCTTGAGGAAACCTGCTTTGAATGTCCCAGTTTGAGGTAAATGTCTCCTATGAGATACAGACCTCTCACTTAGCTGGTAACAATACCAAGCCAAAGTCATATCTTTACGTAACTCTCTTGCCCATTATACCTTTAATCCTCTCAATCTTATTCAGTTTTCTATCTCTGGGATCTCTGGCAGTGCCTGACACATCATTTAGCACCCAGGAAGTGCTGAGCTGAGCCTCCACTTCATCCTACTGTATCTAATGCAACTGAGGTCGAGCATTTAACTAAGCAGTCACTGTTTGTTAGGTGTTTGGTCCAAATAGTAAAATCTTTACTTTCAGTTAGAATAGTTTTAGTTCTGATCACAATAAGTAATTTGACTGTTTTTGAAGTATGGAATTGGTTCTTGTATTCTCATGAAATATGGAAAAAGATGTTTCAACTTCTGACAAACATGATGGAAAGCTGCTAGAAGTTTTCATGCAATTCCTTTAGCCATAAATTTTGAATCAGTGTAGGGCCTTGAAAGCCACTGCAAAATTTTAAATAAAGTCACCAGAGGAATTATCCAGTAGATACTGATTCCTCTTTTTTTTTTTTTTCATAGAAGGGTGTCGGAAAGAGAATTTTATTACGAATGAAGTGCTAAAATCTAAATTTATTTTTTAAGTTTCTTTTTTCATTGGGTTTTATGTTTTGGTTTATAAGGGTGAAGCAGCGTTGGTTGAAGGGAAGTGTGGTCTTGTAGCCACCACTGCCTACTCTAGAGTAGCGTGGATATTATTTAGGTCTGATGCAAACCACCAAAGCAGTTTTAAATAGGGTGCAGGGGAAACATACTTCCTGGCTACAGCATGGCATTATTTGGCCAAGTTCCACATAAAAGCATAACTCTGTTACCTTGTTAGCTTCTACCCTCCAGGTCCTTATGTACAACTTCAGCAGATTTAAGTTATGATTTTCAGTAGAACAGATATGCATTCGCAGCAAGAATGCTCACCGCTTCTTTTGCACTCTCTACTTTCCTGGTAATATTTTGCTCCACAGGTACTTGTTGCTTGTGACTGAGGCAAGATAATGACTCATACTTCTTTGCTTGGCATGCCAAAGGGTTTGGAATGCTGGACAGGCAAATTGTCTCATCTCAGGGAGAAGGAAGAGAAAGACAATTAACATTTGAGAACCTACCCTGAGACAGCCACTTGATATTATGTATCTCATTTAATCCTAGGAAGAAATCTCCAAGATAAGTTTTATTATCTTTATTTTATGGATGGAAAGATGGATCCTGCTCAGGGTCTCTCTGGAGTTTTGCCTGGGTGCATGTATGAGTGTGTGGCCCAAGCTTCTTGTGCTTGCATGCTGCTAGGTTCTTTCGTGTGGTCTCTATGTGTGTATGCGTGTGTTGGGAGGGAGGCTGAAGAGGGGTGAATGGATATCAGATTTGAGAGAGGGGAAGCTTACCATCTAATGTCATCAGTTCAGTGCTCCTGATTTAATTGATTTGGTTTGCTTGCATTATCTGCCTCCTTCCTGACTACATTTGTACCACAGAAAATCAAGATAAGGCAGAGTTTCTTTGCATAAGGAAACTCTACAGCCCACAGTTTGACAATGGTGTCTTAGTGGTAGGACTCATGGTGGGTGACCTGTGGTTTGGCCACTTATAGCAGTTGGACATACCCCATTTGCAAAGATGTGTATTGTAAACCCCAAATTTTGAGTGTGTAGGACAATCATTTGTGTACAATCGTGTACAACTGCTGATGAGGGCAAGAAGAGCCGACTTTATCCAACATAACAAAGAAGAAGGGGACAGTTTGACTTTTGAAGGGGACAATTTGAAAACTTATAGGAGGTTAAGATTCTCTTCCTCACCCATTACATCAGGAGTACTTCTGCCTTTTACTTGCCACAGTCAGCTTTCTAGGTCTTAGCACCCAACAAGTAGCAACTATCCTCTTGGGTGTAGTCAGTTTAGTCTACTTATGGCCTCCTGCTTAGACTCTTAAGGGTTCCCTAGCATCTGTGTTTTGTTTGTAGGTTTGAAGCTATCATTATTAGATGAGATTTAGCTTCAGGGCCCGTACCTATGACTGGGGAGATTCTATCTGGGAAAGGTCAAGACATGCAGCTCTTTTTTTTTTTTTTTTTTCTTCTCTTTTCTGAGGGAATATTTTCCTCCAATTTTTTTCAGCTCTACAACTAAAATATAGACCTAGTATATGAACACAACTGGCCTCTGTCCTGGGCCTTAGATGGTACTCTGCTGTCATTCTTCTCTGGTCAGAGCCATGCCTATGGGGTGAGGTGACTTTTGGGCCTTCCAGTCTTACTCTCTTTTCATTTTTAGACCATGATTTGGTTATGTGGGAACCCACATTCGCTGTCCAGAAGGCCCTGAACTGGTATCTGCAGTTTGCATGGATCCTTGAAGCCATCTTCCTGAAGGCTGTCATTGCTACTGGTTGTGCAATCTCTGCACGAGGGTTGTTTAAGGGATAGCTCTGTGTGTGTGTGTGTCTGTATGTGAGAGAGAGAGAGAGAGAGAGAGAGAAAGAGAGAGAGAGACAGAGAGCGAGCTTGGGTGTCCACATATCACAAGGCCCCTCTTGATGTAGGATGGAGCAGGCAGGGGGGAGGAAGGCAAATTGATTACCAGGGCTCAGGATGATGTCTCTCTTTAAACCACCCATTTCTGTGGAAGGACTATGAACATTGTAGGAGTTCTAAAGTTGTACCTGGTCTTCCAAGACATTGAAAAGATATATTTGTCAGTCTAGGTAGAAGGATAACACCTATTTTATTGAGCAGTTTGCTAGCTTGATTTGTAACTTTAAATGTTTTGACTTATGGTACATGGGCCTCTATTTGCTCACTTGCCTTGGGCCTTCCCATGTTGGGGGTGGATCTGCAGCAGCAACATTCCTTTGCAGAGATGTTGGGTAGAAATAAGTTTTGGTTAATTGTACCATTTTTTCCCTGGAATAGACAACATTGAACATTAAAGAAAAAATGAGTTACTTTGTAGACATAGTGCTCTATTTCCTTTGGGAAATGTAGTTTTTCTTAGTTTGCGTTGTCCTGAAGTGAACTTTAGCTCTATACTTTTTTTCTTTCCTTTTTTTTTTTTTTTTTTTAGATTTCCTAGTGCCCTAGTTGCATTTCTTCTGTGTATTGAGAGACCACCAGGCGGGCAAGGTGAAGTTTATCTGAATGTTTTTTCCTCCTATTGTAAATATTTTATTTGAACCAAAAAAAGGCTTGGTTCTTCTCAAGCCTCTTTAAAGAAAACAAGGAAAAAGGCTTCTCAGTGCTTTAGAAGATATAAGATTGTCAAAACTTCATTTTAGAGAACTAGGGATTTGGTTGAACCAACATGAATGCCTTTGAAAGAAGATATGGGTTGGGTGCATATTTTCAGTATATGCTGCAGCAGCTCTTTATTAAAGTATAAATCATTACGAAGTCTTCATTTCCTATGGGGCGATAACACTGCTGCTTTGTGGATGACTACCTGTCACGCCCAAATCCTGCAAACTTTTCTACATAGGGAAATGAAATTGGGCTTATTTCCCCTGTAGCTTTTCTCAAGAGACTTCATGGACTAATTTCCCAATAATCATAGTAGCTACCACTTATTGAGGTCTTGCTACTGCACGGATCATGCTGAGTACTTCAGGTGTATTAACCCTCAAAACAACTTTAGAAGGTAGGTTATATTATGCTTATTATAAATCCTCCTAATCATTTAATATATCTTTCTCTCTCCTCAGTTAATAACGACATGATAGTCACTGACAACAACGGTGCAGTCAAGTTTCCACAACTGTGTAAATTTTGTGATGTGAGATTTTCCACCTGTGACAACCAGAAATCCTGCATGAGCAACTGCAGCATCACCTCCATCTGTGAGAAGCCACAGGAAGTCTGTGTGGCTGTATGGTAAGCAAGCCTTTTAAGAAGTTATTCTTTCTCCCCTCGCTTCCAATGAATCTCTTCACTCTAGGAGAAAGAATGACGAGAACATAACACTAGAGACAGTTTGCCATGACCCCAAGCTCCCCTACCATGACTTTATTCTGGAAGATGCTGCTTCTCCAAAGTGCATTATGAAGGAAAAAAAAAAGCCTGGTGAGACTTTCTTCATGTGTTCCTGTAGCTCTGATGAGTGCAATGACAACATCATCTTCTCAGAAGGTGAGTTTTCTTCTCTTAAGGGTGTGGGACCTCTCCTTCTCTCCTTGTTTTGTTTCCCCATCAGAATATAACACCAGCAATCCTGACTTGTTGCTAGTCATATTTCAAGTGACAGGCATCAGCCTCCTGCCACCACTGGGAGTTGCCATATCTGTCATCATCATCTTCTACTGCTACCGCGTTAACCGGCAGCAGAAGCTGAGTTCAACCTGGGAAACCGGCAAGACGCGGAAGCTCATGGAGTTCAGCGAGCACTGTGCCATCATCCTGGAAGATGACCGCTCTGACATCAGCTCCACGTGTGCCAACAACATCAACCACAACACAGAGCTGCTGCCCATTGAGCTGGACACCCTGGTGGGGAAAGGTCGCTTTGCTGAGGTCTATAAGGCCAAGCTGAAGCAGAACACTTCAGAGCAGTTTGAGACAGTGGCAGTCAAGATCTTTCCCTATGAGGAGTATGCCTCTTGGAAGACAGAGAAGGACATCTTCTCAGACATCAATCTGAAGCATGAGAACATACTCCAGTTCCTGACGGCTGAGGAGCGGAAGACGGAGTTGGGGAAACAATACTGGCTGATCACCGCCTTCCACGCCAAGGGCAACCTACAGGAGTACCTGACGCGGCATGTCATCAGCTGGGAGGACCTGCGCAAGCTGGGCAGCTCCCTCGCCCGGGGGATTGCTCACCTCCACAGTGATCACACTCCATGTGGGAGGCCCAAGATGCCCATCGTGCACAGGGACCTCAAGAGCTCCAATATCCTCGTGAAGAACGACCTAACCTGCTGCCTGTGTGACTTTGGGCTTTCCCTGCGTCTGGACCCTACTCTGTCTGTGGATGACCTGGCTAACAGTGGGCAGGTAAGTTAGAGCTAGTGCTAGATCCCCTTTACATGATGGGCCTCACTGTCTGTTTTTGCTATAGGTGGGAACTGCAAGATACATGGCTCCAGAAGTCCTAGAATCCAGGATGAATTTGGAGAATGTTGAGTCCTTCAAGCAGACCGATGTCTACTCCATGGCTCTGGTGCTCTGGGAAATGACATCTCGCTGTAATGCAGTGGGAGGTAGGTGTGGACCAGCATCATTGTGTAGTGGTAGTGACCCTGTGTTTGCTGGCTTTCTTCACAGAAGTAAAAGATTATGAGCCTCCATTTGGTTCCAAGGTGCGGGAGCACCCCTGTGTCGAAAGCATGAAGGACAACGTGTTGAGAGATCGAGGGCGACCAGAAATTCCCAGCTTCTGGCTCAACCACCAGGTAAGGAGTGAGTGTTTACAAAGGTCAGTAAGATGGTGCCCTTTGGATCTCTTTCCCGCTACAGGGCATCCAGATGGTGTGTGAGACGTTGACTGAGTGCTGGGACCACGACCCAGAGGCCCGTCTCACAGCCCAGTGTGTGGCAGAACGCTTCAGTGAGCTGGAGCATCTGGACAGGCTCTCGGGGAGGAGCTGCTCGGAGGAGAAGATTCCTGAAGACGGCTCCCTAAACACTACCAAATAGCTCTTCTGGGGCAGGCTGGGCCATGTCCAAAGAGGCTGCCCCTCTCACCAAAGAACAGAGGCAGCAGGAAGCTGCCCCTGAACTGATGCTTCCTGGAAAACCAAGGGGGTCACTCCCCTCCCTGTAAGCTGTGGGGATAAGCAGAAACAACAGCAGCAGGGAGTGGGTGACATAGAGCATTCTATGCCTTTGACATTGTCATAGGATAAGCTGTGTTAGCACTTCCTCAGGAAATGAGATTGATTTTTACAATAGCCAATAACATTTGCACTTTATTAATGCCTGTATATAAATATGAATAGCTATGTTTTATATATATATATATATATCTATATATGTCTATAGCTCTATATATATAGCCATACCTTGAAAAGAGACAAGGAAAAACATCAAATATTCCCAGGAAATTGGTTTTATTGGAGAACTCCAGAACCAAGCAGAGAAGGAAGGGACCCATGACAGCATTAGCATTTGACAATCACACATGCAGTGGTTCTCTGACTGTAAAACAGTGAACTTTGCATGAGGAAAGAGGCTCCATGTCTCACAGCCAGCTATGACCACATTGCACTTGCTTTTGCAAAATAATCATTCCCTGCCTAGCACTTCTCTTCTGGCCATGGAACTAAGTACAGTGGCACTGTTTGAGGACCAGTGTTCCCGGGGTTCCTGTGTGCCCTTATTTCTCCTGGACTTTTCATTTAAGCTCCAAGCCCCAAATCTGGGGGGCTAGTTTAGAAACTCTCCCTCAACCTAGTTTAGAAACTCTACCCCATCTTTAATACCTTGAATGTTTTGAACCCCACTTTTTACCTTCATGGGTTGCAGAAAAATCAGAACAGATGTCCCCATCCATGCGATTGCCCCACCATCTACTAATGAAAAATTGTTCTTTTTTTCATCTTTCCCCTGCACTTATGTTACTATTCTCTGCTCCCAGCCTTCATCCTTTTCTAAAAAGGAGCAAATTCTCACTCTAGGCTTTATCGTGTTTACTTTTTCATTACACTTGACTTGATTTTCTAGTTTTCTATACAAACACCAATGGGTTCCATCTTTCTGGGCTCCTGATTGCTCAAGCACAGTTTGGCCTGATGAAGAGGATTTCAACTACACAATACTATCATTGTCAGGACTATGACCTCAGGCACTCTAAACATATGTTTTGTTTGGTCAGCACAGCGTTTCAAAAAGTGAAGCCACTTTATAAATATTTGGAGATTTTGCAGGAAAATCTGGATCCCCAGGTAAGGATAGCAGATGGTTTTCAGTTATCTCCAGTCCACGTTCACAAAATGTGAAGGTGTGGAGACACTTACAAAGCTGCCTCACTTCTCACTGTAAACATTAGCTCTTTCCACTGCCTACCTGGACCCCAGTCTAGGAATTAAATCTGCACCTAACCAAGGTCCCTTGTAAGAAATGTCCATTCAAGCAGTCATTCTCTGGGTATATAATATGATTTTGACTACCTTATCTGGTGTTAAGATTTGAAGTTGGCCTTTTATTGGACTAAAGGGGAACTCCTTTAAGGGTCTCAGTTAGCCCAAGTTTCTTTTGCTTATATGTTAATAGTTTTACCCTCTGCATTGGAGAGAGGAGTGCTTTACTCCAAGAAGCTTTCCTCATGGTTACCGTTCTCTCCATCATGCCAGCCTTCTCAACCTTTGCAGAAATTACTAGAGAGGATTTGAATGTGGGACACAAAGGTCCCATTTGCAGTTAGAAAATTTGTGTCCACAAGGACAAGAACAAAGTATGAGCTTTAAAACTCCATAGGAAACTTGTTAATCAACAAAGAAGTGTTAATGCTGCAAGTAATCTCTTTTTTAAAACTTTTTGAAGCTACTTATTTTCAGCCAAATAGGAATATTAGAGAGGGACTGGTAGTGAGAATATCAGCTCTGTTTGGATGGTGGAAGGTCTCATTTTATTGAGATTTTTAAGATACATGCAAAGGTTTGGAAATAGAACCTCTAGGCACCCTCCTCAGTGTGGGTGGGCTGAGAGTTAAAGACAGTGTGGCTGCAGTAGCATAGAGGCGCCTAGAAATTCCACTTGCACCGTAGGGCATGCTGATACCATCCCAATAGCTGTTGCCCATTGACCTCTAGTGGTGAGTTTCTAGAATACTGGTCCATTCATGAGATATTCAAGATTCAAGAGTATTCTCACTTCTGGGTTATCAGCATAAACTGGAATGTAGTGTCAGAGGATACTGTGGCTTGTTTTGTTTATGTTTTTTTTTCTTATTCAAGAAAAAAGACCAAGGAATAACATTCTGTAGTTCCTAAAAATACTGACTTTTTTCACTACTATACATAAAGGGAAAGTTTTATTCTTTTATGGAACACTTCAGCTGTACTCATGTATTAAAATAGGAATGTGAATGCTATATACTCTTTTTATATCAAAAGTCTCAAGCACTTATTTTTATTCTATGCATTGTTTGTCTTTTACATAAATAAAATGTTTATTAGATTGAATAAAGCAAAATACTCAGGTGAGCATCCTGCCTCCTGTTCCCATTCCTAGTAGCTAAATCCATTTGCCTCATTTGGTTATTTTGCAATTT